TGGGAAATTTTTGAACTTTTCCCAAATCACAGCTTTTAAGCTTTCCGGGCTTATTATTATTATTATTATTATTTTGAGACATTGTTTCACTCTTATCGCCCAGGCTGGAGTGCAGTGGTGTGATCTCGGCTCACTGCAACCTCTGCCTCCTGGGTTCAAGCGATTCTCTTCCCTCAGCCTCCCAAGTAGCTGGGATTACAGGCACACACCACCACGCCTGGCTAATTTTTGCATTTTTAGAGCGATGGGGTTTCACCATGTTGGGCAGGAGGGTCTCGAACTCCTGATCTCAGGTGATATACCCGCCTCGGCCTCCCAAAGTGCTGAGATTACAGGCGTGATTTCTGGTCGTTTCAGACTACATTTCCTTCCCAGAAGGACGCGGGGACACGCCTTCCCTATGGACGGATCCCAAATGCAAGTTGTAAGCAATTATAACTGTAGGCCCCTAGAGCCTGAACCACTTTTCCCAGGAATTTTTTGTGGTGCGCCTTAGGAGCAAGCAAAGTTTCAGGGCAGGAGAAGGCCGACAGGGCTTCCAGCATTTGAAGATTCTGCCAGTCTGAAATACGCTTTCCCAGAAGTCTATGGGGGGTGCAGCTGCTCTAACAGTGGGAGGAGACACCGACGAAAAGCATTCTGACGGCCGCGCTTCCAGCGCTAAGGATTCCCGCGTAGTGAGCATTTCCCAGAGGTCTCTGGGGCATGGCTCCATTAGGGCCGTGTGCAGTTGCCTGCAGGGAAACACTGATGGGCGCCCTTCCAGATACGTCGATTCCCGGGTTATGAGCTACATTTCCCAGAAGCCCTCAAGGCAGGACGCCCTTAGGGTCGCGTAGAGTTGCATGCTGGGAAATCCTGACAGCCGCTTCCAACTCTGTGGATTTCCGGGTTATGGACTACATTTCCCAGAGGCCTCTGGGTCACGGCTCCATTTGCGCCGTGTAGAGTTGCATGCTGGGAAACACTGACGGGCGCCCTTCCAGCTGCGTCGAAGCTTCTCTGGTTTCGCATTACATTTCCCAGAGGGCCTTGGGGCACAGTCCAATGAGGAGCGAGCCGGGTGGCCGGCTGAGGGGCGTGCTTCATGCTCGCGGGATTTTTAAAAATGGTTTCTCCTGGATCTTATCCCAACTGCGCCTGAGACCTTGTTTCACCTCCTGATGTGCTGGGTGTGGTTAGGCCTCGAGCCGGGAGCTATTTGCCTCCCAGGAGGAAGCCAGGGCAGGGTTCCGCGGGGAATGGCGGTGAGGGAGCCACTCGGGACGCGGAGGCCCTAAAATGAAGAAGCTTCGGCCTGAGGCTTCGGGAGCGGCGAGCAGGGAAGTGGGAGTGTGTGTGAGTGTGTGTGTGTGTGTGTGTGTGTGTGTGTGAATAAGCCAGAGGCTGCCTGGTGGGGCCCCGCCGTGGCCCAGTGACTGAGATAATTGTCTTCGTCTGTGGGGTAATGCGAACAAGCCCCGTTCCCCTAAGCCGTGATGCATGCGGGGTTGACGCGGCCGGGCTCTGTCCCCATAAACTGTGACACAGGTGTGTGTAGACGTCTATGAGGGCCATAGCGCCGGGCTGTAAGGGCATCTGTAGGGGTGACGCAGCCGGGCTGTGTCTCTGCACCTCCGTTCTGTGCGAGGTCAATGCTGGTGGGGTCTGCAGAGGTGGCACGGCCAGGACGGGTCTCCGTGTCTCTGAAATGTGCCTTTGCACTTCTGTCAGGTTGACAGGGACAGGCAGTGTCCCTCTGGTGTGAGCGTCTGTGGGTGTGAAAGGGCCAGCGAGTGTGCGGCTGTGACTGGTCGGGATCGGGCCTGGGTGCATGGCCTTTTGAGTGAGCACAGGTGTGTGCGACCATGTCACCTGTCTTTCTAGTGTCTCCGTTGCTTCCTGTGCCTTGGCCTTCCAGCCATGTGGTACCTGCTAGGGAGCAGTGGTCCCAAAGTGACGTGAGAGGCTCTACGCTATTGTGAAAATGACCAAGAAGAAGGCTTCACAAGTCACGAGATGGCAGTTTTGGAGCCAGAAGTGCTCTCCGTGCACACTACCTGGACGACAAGAGGAAGTAACCTCAAGAATAGAATTCCTTTTGGGGAAGAAAGAGGTACCTGACATGGGAGGCGGGGAGGTGGTGAGTCATTCTTATCTTCCTTTTCCCCTCCGGCCAGCTGGCCTTCAGGAAAAGCATCCCGGAGGAGGAAGAAGAAGTGTTATATGTCCTAAAGTAAGGTTTCAGGTGAGTTAGCTTTTTGTTCATTCAATGATTTGTAACTGCTACCTGTACATTGTTTACAATGCAGCAAGCAAGGGACACCGAATAGCAGCTCCGGCAGCCTGTGCTAGCGGCCTGCAGAGAATTCCAGGTGACGCTCCAGAGGGGCTAGGAGAGGATACCCTTCTGAGGACAGCCATGGCTCGCCCGGCATCACCCCACTCAAGAGGCCAGACGGGGTCCCAGCTGGGGTGACACAGCTCCTTTCCCAGTCGGGAAGGGGCGTCTGCAGGGACCAGGAAGGGCTTAGCTTGGGGCTGCCCGCTCCGGCACCGACCTGGGACGCGCCCTGAGGCCCCTGCCTGGGACCGTCCCGGACTACATTTCCCAGAGACCATCCAGGAGTACGCCGTGCTGCATGCTGGAACACGGGGCTTGGGGCTCTGGTTTCCCCCGACGGCCCCGCGTCCTCTTCTAGCCTCACCCTCTCCCGAGGCCCCAGCGTTGGGGGACTACCGGGTGCGTCTGCGGCTTTGGGAGAGTGGGAGGAGGGAAAGGGATGGGAGGGGTGCACGCACACGTGTCAGTGTGTCCGCGTGTCAGCATCTGTGCAGGCGCACGTGTGTGTCGGGCTCTGTTGTGTCTGCACATGCGTGTCGGCATCTGTGCGTGCGCACACGCCCGTCAGGGTCTGTGTGCCCGCACAGGCACGTCAACAGCTGAGCACGCTATGTATCGGGGGTCTGTGTACGCTCACATACGTGTCGGGGTCTGGGTACGTGCACATACGTGTAGGGGTCTGTGTGCACATGCGTGTCGGGCTCTGCTGCTGTCTGCGCGCTGCGGCCGCTGGGTGCGCGTGCGCATGCGCGCTGGCCTCCAGGGGGTGGCGGGACCGAGTGTGTGACGCACTTGCGTGGGAGTACGAGGCTGACGCGGCGGCCCTGTCCCCGTAACTGTGACACGGGTGCACGCGAGCGTCATTGGGGGCGATGGGGGCCGTGCTGGGTGCGCGTTTGCACCAGTGACGCAGCCGCTGCATCTCCGCCAGTCCGCGCAGGTGAGATTGGTGCGCGTGGCTCCGAGGGGAGACGGGCACGGGGCTTCTGACGGTGACGCACTTGCTGGAGAGTGTGGGGTGACACAGCCGGGCTCTCCCCATAACTGGTGACCGGGGGTGCTCCAGAGGCTTTGGGTCAACGCAGCCCGTGCCTGTGAACCTCGGCGGTGCGTCCCTGGGACTCTGCTCCGTGAGGTGCGCTCTGGGGGTTGTGCGGGGGCAGCGGTCGGGACGGGTCTCCGTGGCCCACGGATGCACCTCTGCACCGTGTGGGGTGGTGGGGCCCGTAGCATGGCCGTGCTGGGCGTTAGTGGGTATGAGGGGCGCAGATGTGTCTCAGGACAGAGTGAGCTGTGGTGAGGCTGAGCTGTGCAGACTTGTGCTGGGATGGGTGATCGGGCCTTCTGGGTGACGCAGGTGTGTGTGACAACACAACCTGTAGCTTCAGCGTCTCTGTGCTGGGATGGATGATCGGGCCTTCTGAGTGATGCAGGTGTGTGTGACAGTGCAACTTGTAGCTCCAGCGTCTCTGCTGCTTCCCCTGCCTTCACCTCCTAACCAAGCGGTACCTGCCTGAGAACAAGGGCCGCGGAGGGACGTGAGCGCCTGAGCCTCGCCTGGAAATTCACCAGCAAGAAGGCAGAAACAGCCATGAGGTGACGCTTTCAGAGCCAGAAGTGCTGTGCATAGGTGTTACCCTTCCGGTTCTGTTTTCCCCAGGCCAGCATCCTTCAGAAAAAGCATCCCCGAGGAGGAAGACGAATCGTTAAACATCTGAAAGGGTCAGGTGAGTATCCTTTTTTTTTTATATTAAATGATAGGTGTTACCCTTCTGGTTCTGTTTTCCCCAGGCCAGCATCCTTCAGAAAAAGCATCCCCGAGGAGGAAGACGAATCGTTAAACATCTTAGGTCAGGTGAGTATCTTTTTTTTTTTTTTAATTAAATCTGCAGTCATACCTTGTGGTATTTTTATTCCAGCTTTACCAGTGAGGAAACCGACACTGTGAGGTTAGTAATCATCAGAGCTCAGGTTTGCATCCCCTCGTTTTAATCTCTTTTTTTCCACCCCTAGCTCTAGCCTCTCGGAATTTGTCTTCTTCAGTGGAAACCCCGAGAAGACTGATCAGTTCTTCAGTTCTAAAACAATGGCCCAGGTAAGTGTATATTTCTCTTTCCTTCTTGAGCTTTTCATCATGCACGTGTGGGTTTCTGTTTCAGGGTTTGGTGACGTTCGCCGACGTAGCCATAGACTTTTCTCAGGAGGAGTGGGCCTGTCTGAACTCTGCTCAGAGGGACCTGTACTGGGACGTGATGCTGGAGAACTACAGTAACTTGGTCTCACTGGGTGAGTTGCACGCCTCAGATAACTTAGACTGCTAAAGGAAAGAAAATATGTTCTTTTTTCCCAGATTTGGAGTCAGCATATGAAAATAAGAGTTTACCTACAGAAAAAAACATTCATGAAATAAGGGCTTCCAAAAGGAATTCAGATAGAAGAAGTAAATCCCTTGGCCGTAACTGGATATGTGAAGGTACGCTTGAAAGACCACAGCGCTCCAGAGGGAGGTATGTCAATCAGATGATCATCAATTATGTCAAAAGACCTGCTACTAGAGAAGGCACCCCTCCTAGAACACATCAGAGACATCATAAGGAGAATTCCTTTGAATGTAAGGACTGTGGGAAGGCCTTTAGTCGTGGCTATCAACTTAGTCAACATCAGAAAATCCATACTGGTGAGAAACCTTATGAATGTAAAGAATGTAAGAAGGCCTTCCGTTGGGGCAATCAGCTTACTCAACATCAAAAAATTCATACTGGGGAGAAGCCCTACGAATGTAAAGACTGTGGGAAGGCTTTTCGATGGGGCTCAAGCCTCGTTATTCATAAGAGGATTCATACTGGTGAAAAACCCTATGAATGTAAAGACTGTGGAAAGGCCTTTCGGCGTGGTGATGAGCTCACTCAGCACCAGAGATTCCACACTGGGGAGAAAGACTACGAATGCAAAGACTGTGGGAAGACCTTTAGCCGTGTGTATAAACTTATTCAGCACAAGAGAATTCATAGTGGGGAGAAGCCTTACGAGTGTAAAGACTGTGGGAAGGCTTTTATTTGTGGTTCAAGCCTCATTCAGCATAAAAGAATTCACACAGGTGAGAAACCCTATGAATGTCAAGAATGTGGGAAGGCCTTTACTCGAGTCAATTACCTTACTCAGCATCAGAAGATCCACACCGGTGAGAAGCCTCACGAATGTAAGGAGTGTGGGAAGGCCTTTCGCTGGGGTTCGAGCCTCGTTAAGCACGAGAGGATACATACGGGCGAGAAGCCGTACAAGTGCACAGAATGTGGGAAGGCCTTCAATTGTGGCTATCACCTCACTCAGCACGAGAGAATCCACACAGGCGAAACCCCGTATAAATGTAAGGAGTGTGGGAAGGCTTTCATTTATGGATCGAGCCTCGTGAAACATGAGAGAATTCATACCGGGGTGAAACCCTATGGGTGTACAGAATGTGGGAAGAGCTTTAGTCACGGCCATCAGCTTACACAACATCAGAAAACGCACAGTGGGGCGAAATCCTACGAATGTAAGGAGTGCGGGAAGGCATGTAACCACCTAAACCATCTCCGAGAACATCAGAGGATCCACAACAGTTGAAGAGCCTTTTGAACGCAGTAGCCCGCTCGTATCTATGGTTTCGCTTTCCACAGTTTGTTACCTGCAGTCAACTGCAGTTCAAAAATATTAAATGGAAAATTCCAGAAATAAAGAATTTTAAGTCTCAAATGGTGTGCCCTTCTGAGTAGCGTGATGAAATCTCTCGCTGTCCGGCTCCAGCCGGCCGGGGATGTGAGTCATCCCTTGGTCCAGCACATCCACGCTGTATACGCCACCCACCCTGCTAGTGACTTAGTAGCCGTCTTGGTGATCAGATCAACTATCCCAGCATCACAGTGCCTGTGCCCAAGCAGTCCTCACTTTGCTTAACAGTGGCCCCAGAGAGCAGGAGTAGTGATGCTGGTGATTCGGATATGCCAAAGAGAAGCCACAAAGTGCTTCCTTTTAAATGAAAAGGTGAAAGTTCTCAACTTAAAAAAGAAAAGAAAAAAATCATATACTGAGGTTGCTAAGATCTACATGACAATAAGATATTTTGGGAGAGAGATACGTTCACATAATTTTATTACATATATTGTTACAATTGTTCTATTTTGTTAGTTACTGTTGGTAATCTCTTACTGTGCCTAATTTATAAATTAAACTTTAGATATGTATGTACAGGAAAAAATGTAGTATATAGTATCGTATATATGTACAGGAAAAAAACGTACTATCTGTGGTTTCAGGTGTCCACTGCGGGTCTTCAAACGTACCCCCCTCAGGTGAGAGGGGACTGCTGTACAAAGAATATAGGAAGGCCTCTAGACTACATCCATTCCTTCCTCAACAGGAGGAAAATTCCTGGTACAGTTTAACGTAAGGCTTCACTGATCACTGTTGTTTTTGTTTTTGTTTTTGTTTTTTTGAGACAGAGTCTCACTCTTGCCCAGGCTGGAGTGCAGTGGCACGGTCTTGGCTCACTGCAACCTCCACCTCCCAGGTTCCAGCAATTCTCCTGCCTCAGCCTCCCCAGTAGCTGGGATTACAGACATGCACCACCACACCTGGCTAATTTTTGTATTTTTAGTAGAGACAGTTTTCACCATGTTGTCCAGGCTGGTCTCAACTCCTGACCTCAGGTGATCCACCCACCTTGCCCTCCCAAAGTGCTAGGATTACAGGCGTGAGCCACTGCACCTAGCCCACTGATCACTCTTCTGCTTACAGAATATCAGAAGTCATTCTAGAGGCAAATTTGAAGAGTGGAAAAATCACTTTTTCTGAATGATCTTGTTTTTGGTGTAGATGTTTTTATTGTGTGGGTTAGTTTAATGAATACATAAAGACTACCAGTACCATTCTGTCTTTACTCCGTGGCATCTGTGGAATAACCCTGCTAATGTAACACGTGAGAAAGCCTTTGGTCATGCCACCCACTCTACCAGTTGTCCCCACCATCCCCCGCCCTCCTCCCTGTGAGACACTGGGCCAAAGGCTCACTACCCCTGTGCGTTGTCCAGCACACAGACACTATGTGCATTATTTGTACATAAGGATAATCACATCTACCTGAGACTGCTATCATGGAAATTAAATGTTTGGTACATGTAAAGTCTTTGAAAGTGTAACTGGAATATTGTGTAATTTTAATAAATAATAACTATTGTTGTTTTTATGATCATTACTACCATTTGTGTTGCCATTAGTGAATTTTTACAAGAAAACTCCCTGTGGGTGCAATGAGTCTGGAAAAGACCATTGAGTCTTCTAGAAGAAAACATTAAGAGATTATTGGCACAGCCGTGGGTTACGCAATGATTTCTTAGTACACAAAACACAGCAAACATAAAAAGTTGTTACACTTCATCAAAAGTACAAAGTTCTGTTCATCAAATGATGCTGTTAAGATAGGGAAAAGACAAGAAACAGGACTGGAAGAAGATGTTTGCTCTAAGGTACACCTGACAAAGGAACTCTCATAGAAAATATAAAGAATCCCTCAAGTTGAAAAAAAAATCAATTTAAAGGGGAGAAAACTTCAGCACGTCTCAACAGAAGACCACCAAATGGCCAATAAGTAAGTGAAAATGTATTCAATGTCATTGCTCCTCAAGGAACTGTAGAGTAAAACCACAATGTGCTGTCACTCTAGACAGTCACCAGGATGATTAAATTTAAATCACAATAACAAGGCTGATTTCAGATGTCTCACCACAAAGAAGGAGGATAAGGGAGCGAGGTGATGGATATGTTAATTAGCTTGATTTAATCCTTCCACATTGTATACATGTATCAGAACATCACATTGTACTCCATCAATATAATACAATTATTATTTGTCAATCAAATATTAATAAAATCAAAGATGAGCAGGTCTCTTTGTTGGATATTCAAACACGACCTATT